CTGGGTTGGAGCTCCCGGGTGGACACAGTAGGGTCAGTGGGAGGGTGGGGCGGGGAGGGGCCTCCAGGGAGGGGGTGTCCCGAGTCTCAGGGGCTGGGGGGCAGGCGGCCGTCGGGTGCAGGTGGGGGTCACGGCAGGGCTCACTCAGGCATGAGTCGGGAGAAGGGAGGCCAGCTGGAAGGGGGCAGGGGTCCTGCGGGCTGGACAGGAGGAGGCAGAGGCTGGAGGCGGGAGGGGCTGCCTGGGAGGGACCTGTGGCCTTGGGCCCCAGCGCCATGGGCGCTTCCAGGCCGCACTCACGGTCCTTGCCTGCCCCCTGGCGTCCGTGTGGAGGAAGGCAGTGCCCGTTTCTTCAGCCGTGGGTGCCCCTGGCTCTGCCTCCCCGGGGATCCCCCAAAACCCTCGGGCCCTCCTCTTCCGGGAAGTCCTCCGGGCCGACCCACACAGCTGTCGCTGCCCTGATTCCACTCCCTCTTCCCTGCTTGGCCCTTACCCGAGGGCGGGCCTGCCCATGAGGCCGCTCTCAGGACGCCTGCCCACAGCAGCTCCTGACATTGGGCCCTGTGCTCAGGGGTGGAGTCTGGGGCTGGGTGAGGGCACCGACGGGTGGAGGGGAAGCTGCCGGAAGCGGGGAGAGAGGCGGCCCCCACCTGTGCCCCCGCAGCTCTGAGGGTTGGGAAGGCAGCGCCTGCAGCCCTCACCTTCCTGCCCTCAGGCTGCGAGGCTTGTTCCCAGAGGGCCGTTGGCTTCCCTGAGTGCCTGAGTGTCCATAAGTTGGACCCCCAAGAAGCCCCAACCGGGAGGTCCTCCTCCCCCTCTCCTGCGCTCAGGCCGGCCCTGGCGGTGCTTGCCCAGTGGGTTCCCATAGTGCGGGCGCTAAGTGCTCAGATGGGCCCCAGTGGGCCTGAGGACTTGTGGGGCCGGCTGGGCCCTCAGGAGGAGCCGGGGTGCTCTGGAGCGCCTGTGGGTGCTGGGTGTGGCTGCTTCCCGGCCTGTCATGAGGAAGTGGGACGGCCCGCCTGCCACGCCCAGCTCTGGGTGCTCCAGCTGGGCCACAGCCTGGTCCTGCCGCTGCGCCCGCCCGCCATGGTGTCCCGGGACCAGGCTCACCTGGGCCCCAAGTATGTGGGCCTCTGGGACTTCAAGTCCCGGACGGACGAGGAGCTGAGCTTCCGCGCGGGGGACGTCTTCCACGTGGCCAGGAAGGAGGAGCAGTGGTGGTGGGCCACGCTGCTGGACGAGGCGGGTGGGGCCGTGGCCCAGGGCTATGTGCCCCACAACTACCTGGCCGAGAGGGAGACGGTGGAGTCGGAACCGTGCGTGTCCTAGGCTGCTGGGAGCTTTGGCAGGTCCGCGTGTTCTCAGACTCCTCCCCTGCAGGTGGTTCTTTGGCTGCATCTCCCGCTCGGAAGCTGTGCGTCGGCTGCAGGCCGAGGGCAACGCCACGGGCGCCTTCCTGATCAGGGTCAGCGAGAAGCCGAGTGCCGACTACGTCCTGTCGGGTGCGGCCCCGGCCTCCGAGCCTGTGCTTGCCGGTGGCCACACAGCTCACGCTCTCCCTCCCAGTGCGGGACACGCAGGCTGTGCGGCACTACAAGATCTGGCGGCGTGCCGGGGGCCGGCTGCACCTGAACGAGGCGGTGTCCTTCCTCAGCCTGCCCGAGCTTGTGAACTACCACAGGGCCCAGAGCCTGTCCCACGGCCTGCGGCTGGCCGCGCCCTGCCGGAAGGTAGCCGCTCCGCCCTGACTTGGTCACGCGGGCCCCTGCCCTGTGTCCCCGACTCTTCCTCCAGCACGAGCCTGAGCCCCTGCCCCATTGGGATGACTGGGAGAGGCCGAGGGAGGAGTTCACGCTCTGCAGGAAGCTGGGGTCCGGCTACTTTGGGGAGGTCTTCGAGGGGCTCTGGAAAGACCGGGTCCAGGTGGCCATTAAGGTGATTTCTCGAGGTGAGTGGGCCCCGATCAGGGCTCTGTGTGGCGCTGCATCCACCGAGGCCACCCGTCCCCGCAGACAACCTCCTGCACCAGCAGATGCTGCAGTCGGAGATCCAGGCCATGAAGAAGCTGCGGCACAAACACATCCTGGCGCTGTACGCCGTGGTGTCCGTGGGGGACCCCGTGTACATCATCACGGAGCTCATGGCCAAGGGCAGCCTGCTGGAGCTGCTCCGCGGTGAGTGGCATGGGCCGGGGCTCTTGCTGGAGGACCCCAGGCTCTGCTCCACTCCCCTCTGCAGACTCTGATGAGAAAGTCCTGCCCGTTTCGGAGCTGCTGGACATCGCCTGGCAGGTGGCTGAGGGCATGTGTTACCTGGAGTCGCAGAATTACATCCACCGGGACCTGGCCGCCAGGAACATCCTCGTCGGGGAAAACACCCTCTGCAAAGTTGGGGACTTCGGGTTAGCCAGGCTTATCAAGGTAGGGCCCTCAGAGGGCGTGGCTGGGGTCGTCCACGGCCCACTCAGCTCCAGGCTGATTGCAGGAGGACGTCTACCTCTCCCATGACCACAATATCCCCTACAAGTGGACGGCCCCTGAAGCGCTCTCCCGAGGCCATTACTCCACCAAATCCGACGTCTGGTCCTTTGGGATTCTCCTGCATGAGATGTTCAGCAGGGGTCAGGTGCCCTACCCAGGTACTGTCCCCACTGTCCCTGACTGGGCATGAGCCCCAGCTCTTCTCATCCCTGTCGGCCGCAGGCATGTCCAACCATGAGGCCTTCCTGAGGGTGGACGCCGGCTACCGCATGCCCTGCCCTCTGGAGTGCCCGCCCAGCGTGCACAAGCTGATGCTGACATGCTGGTGCAGGGACCCCGAGCAGAGACCCTGCTTCAAGGCCCTGCGGGAGAGGCTCTCCAGCTTCACCAGCTACGAGAACCCGACCTGAGCTGCTGTGGAGCGGGCATGGCCGGGCCCTGCTGAGGAGGGGCCTGGGCAGAGGGCCTGGACCTGGGATCAAGGCCCACGCGCTTCCCTGGGGTTTACTGAGGTGATGGGTGCAGGAAAGGTTCACAAATGTGGAGTGTCTGCGTCCAATACACGCGTGTGCTCCTCTCCTTACTCCATCGTGTGTGCCTTGGGTCTCAGCTGCTGACACGCAGCCTGCTCTGGAGCCTGCAGATGAGATCCGGGAGACTGACACGAAGCCAGCAGAGGTCAGAGGGGACTCTGACCACAGCCCGCTCTCTGGCTGTCTGTCTGCAGTGCCCGGCTGAGGGTGGGAGGCAAACACGCCTTGTTCCTGCTCTTCCCAGTTCAGCTTGGTGGGAGAAAGTCATTCGCGTGGCTCGGGACGCTCATGTAAATTTGGTTTTGGTGCTCAAGGGTTCTTTCCTCCCAGGGGCAGGTGTTTCTTTCCTGTTTGTCTTGTGTCTTGAGAGCTTGGCCTTATGACCAGTGAGAACTCTCTCCCTGGTCTCTGCCAGCCCAAGCATCACTGCCCGAGGCGCCAGCTCAGTTTCACCGTCCACGTCCACAAGGGGCTTTTCCCACCTTCACCTTTGTCGCTGGGTCAGTGCTGGAAAGCGCCCCTCACTCCTGCGCTGACAAGGGCCCTTCTCTACTGTCTGTGGGGTGGTTCCGGGCTGGGGGGGCTGCCTCCTTTGCACCTGATTTTGAAGGTGTCTCTTTCATCCATGGTTAAGTCATAAAAAGCTTATTGGTTTTGGTTTTGACTCACCTGAAAGTTTTTTTGGTTTAAAAGAAGAATAGGCGGGGCACGGTGGCTCATGCCTGTAATCCCAGCACTTTGGGAGGCTGAGGCAGGTGGATCACGAGGTCAGGAGATCGACACCATCCTGGCTAACACGGTGAAACCCCGTCTCTACTAAAAAATACAAAAAATTAGCTGGGTGTGGTGGTGGGGGTGGGCGCCTGTAGTCCCAGCTACGTGGGAGGCTGAGGCAGCAGACTGGTGTGAACCCGGGAGGTGGAGCTTGCAGTGAGCCGAGATCGCGCCACTGCACTCCAGCCTGGGCGACAGAGCGAGACTCCATCTCAAAAAAAAAAAAAAAAAAAAGAAAGAAAGAAAAATAATTTTGGGAGTTTCTGGAAAGGTACTAGGATTTCTCAAAAGGATTTGTCTTCTGCCTTGTGAAAGACAGATGTCAGACTAATCAGGCTTATCCGATGTGCTACATGAGATGGAAAGCGTGTGAAATAGTAAGTCACACTAAGTCTTCTGGAGGTTCTATTTACGGGTTTGGTTTTGATATGAATGTTGCAGAAACTCTATAAAATTCCTAGAAATCTGATACGTTATCCTATGATATATATCCTATCTCACATGCTATTCCTAGAAATCTGGTGCAATGTTATCAGTCATAATTTTGGTTATTACATTAAAATGCTGCATGCCACAGAAATAACCAAGTTTCCTTGCCAACCGTGTCACGAATATAATAAACTCTCATCAGATCCTGAGCCATGGCTATCTTAAGTCTTCGGTCATTCAC